TTCCGCCTCCTGAGCTCAGATTCTCGTGCCTCAGCCTCCCGAGTAGCTGGGATTACAGGCACCCACCCGGCTAATTTTTTGTATGTTTAGTAGAGACGGGGTTTCACTATGTTGGCCAGGCTGGTCTCGAACTCCTGAGCTCAGGCGATCCGCCCGCCTCAGCCTCCCAAAGTGCTGGGATTACAGGCGTGAGCCACCGCGCCCGGCCAACGCCCTGCTAATTTTATCATTTTCTTGTAAAGACGGGGTCTGGCTGTGTGGCCCAGGCTAGTCTCCAATTCCTGGCTTCAGTTGATTCCCCTGCCTCAGCCTCTTAAAGTGCTGGGATTACAGGTGTGAGCCAACGAGTTCGGTCTCACTCTATTTTAAAAAAACCTTTTAATCAATATATAACAGACATATAGAAAAGGACACAAATAAGCGTAGAGCTTAGTGAATGTTCACAAAGCAACAACACCTGAGATGAACCAGCATCCACATCAACAAGCAGAACGTCGCTAGCATCTCTGGAGTGATGCTCATTTAGCCCTATGAAACCTCATGAAGCCGACCGTTTTATCACCCCCATATTACGCATGAGGAAACAAGCGTGGAGAGGTCGGTCTCAAGCAAAGCCCTGTTGAAACCGGCATTTGAATCAGATCCGCTGACTGACTCCAAAGCCAATGCTCTCAAAAAGCAGGTTTGGGGGTTAGACGGTGAGTTCAGCTTTGAACGATGTTGAGTGGGCGTCTCGTTTTACAGAAACTTACTTCCCGACGTCACAGCCACAGAAACCACAGGTAACCAGACGCCTGCACGTCAGGCCACCGACGCCTTGGTCTACACAGCGCAGCCTCCAGTGAGCCCGCGGCATGCCGCGCGGCCTCCCCACACACGATGGCGATGTCGCAACCACAGTAGAAAGAGTGGCGCTCTCTACTGTCCCGGAATTCTTGAGGCCGGAAGAATAACAGGGCAAAGGTCACGTAGACGGCGCGCCCCGCCCCCGTACGCCTAAGTTCTCGCGCGACTCCCACTTCCGCCCTTTTGGCTCTCTGACCAGCACCATGGCGGTTGGCAAGAACAAGCGCCTTACGAAAGGCGGCAAAAAGGGAGCCAAGAAGAAAGTGTAAGTCGCGACTGTCGTGGCGTCTTGCTTTTCAATGGAACTTAAGCATCTTCTTAAAATCCAGGGTTGATCCATTTTCTAAGAAAGATTGGTATGATGTGAAAGCACCTGCTATGTTCAATATAAGAAATATTGGAAAGACGCTCGTCACCAGGACCCAAGGAACCAGTAAGTAGCTTATTCTTGGTTTGTATTTTCCTCTGTTAAATCTGACGGTATCTTTTTTCTCCAGACAATGATTGAAGCTCACGTTGATGTCAAGACTACCGATGGTTACTTGCTTCGTCTGTTCTGTGTTGGTTTTACTAAAAAACGCAACAATCAGATACGGAAGACCTCTTATGCTCAGCACCAACAGGTCCGCCAAATCCGGAAGAAGATGATGGAAATCATGACCCGAGAGGTGCAGACAAATGACTTGAAAGAAGTGGTCAATAAATTGTAAGTGTTTCTTTGCTTCCTCACACAACACAACCTTGAGTATTGGATTATTCCTGAGATGAGAGAACGCATATGAGACAAGGTAAAGGTCTGTTGAAATCCTGTCTGTGAATCCTTCTAGCTATATCTCTTTAAGTGAAAGAGTGTTAAGTACTCAGTAAATATGATTATTATTACTATTATTATTTGAGTCAGAGTCTTGCTCTGTTGCCCAGGCTCGAGTGCAGTATTGTGATCCTCCTTGGCTCACTGTAACCACTGCTTCCTGGGTTCAAGCAGTTCTTGAGCCTCAGCCTCCTGAGTATCTGGGAATACAGGGGACTGCCACCATACCCAGCTAATTTTTTTAAATTTTTAGTAGAGATGGGGTTTCATCATGTTGGCCAGGCTGGTCTTGAACTCCTGACTTCAGGTGATCTGCCAGTACTCTAAATGATAACAGTTTTTTCGTGTTTATTTATTTTGAATGAAGCTGTCTCACAGTAGATGGAGTTGAAGGACAGGAAATGTTTTTCCCCTACTTGGAAAATACACTGAATAAGTTGAGTGGGGTGGGATGTGCCTGGAGTCCCAGCTACTCAGGAGGCTGAGGTGGTAGGATTGTTTGAGCCCAGGAGTTTGAGGCCAGCCTGGGCAATATAGGGAGACCCTGTCCCAAAAAATAAAAAATATACGTATATATATATACACACACAAAGAAAAAATACACTGAATAGACAAAACCTTTCATGATTAATGATGCACGGGAATAAGTGATGAAAAAAGTTTCGGTCCCAGATGATGGCCAGTGATAACAACATTTTTCTGATGTTCCCATGCAATATACAGTTAGCTAAGAGGGTGTAATGGAAAAAGCATAAGGCTTGGACTCAGAAGACTCTACTAACTTTGCCACTAGCTAGCTATGTAATTCAGATCATCTATCCTTTACATGTGAAAGGTAAATAATGGCTTATCTTAACAGGAGGATTTATGCAGGTTAAATGAGGTAGGTGTTATGTGTAGGTTTATTCCAAGGCTTCTCTACTTTTAAAGGAAATGGCTTATATCTGAGAACTAGGACTTTTAGAAAAAAATTTACTGTTACTGGTTTGCAGGATTCCAGACAGCATTGGAAAAGACATAGAAAAGGCTTGCCAATCTATTTATCC